CATCATATTGGCCCGGCTGGTCTCAAACTCCTGACCTCATGATTTGCCCACCTTGGCCCCCAAAGTGCTGGGATTACAGGCATGAGCCACCGCGCCCAGCAGCAGGAGCTAATTTTTAAGAATTTTTTGTAGCAACAAGTTGTTGCTATGTTACCCAGCTGGTCCTGAGTCACTGGGGTTACAGGTGTGTGTCACCATGCCAGGCTTGCTTCCTCCTCCGTTAAGTGGCCATTTTTCCACCTCAAAAATTGGTTTGGGACACAAGGAAGAATTGGAAATGCTTAAGATGAGAACAAAAGTTGAGACCACCCAACACAGCTGGGACCTTACTGCCCAGTGCTCCCAGTGGTCTGACCAAAACCCCACACCAGACAGTACAAAGGCCCACTCCCGAGCTGCCGCTTACGGCCCAGCGGGAACAGACTGTATTCTTATCTTTCGGCATTTCTCTGCAAATAAAAAGGTGCCACTGCGGTCCGGCCTTTGTGCACTTGCCCTTGTGCTGAGCAAGGCGGGTGGCCTGTTCTTACCGCTGGGTTCTGCTGCCCCCACCCCCATTTCGGTGACTAAACCTGCAGCTCTGATCCTGTTCCCAAAGGGGCAGGAGGCCGGGCTCACCCCAGGCAGCCCCTGGCCTCCCTGACGGCCCCCTCGGGAGGGGTTCCGTGCTTTGATCGCCTTTCCAGCGCCGATACTGCAGTAGCTGGGCCCGGCCGAGAGCTCGCGGTCACGAACACCGGCAGCCTCTTGCCTACAGTGTCCCGCGCTGTAGAAGAGCCTGCCCTGGCGCTGAGCTGGTCGTGGCTGCTTCAGCAGTGGGCCTGCGCCTCCTTGTAGGCCAGCCCTGGCCCAGATCCAGGTGCCTGCCCCGGAAGCGCGCGGCTGCCCGGGGTGAAGCCGGAGGGCGGCGAGCGGCTGTTTCGGCCGGTAGGTGGAGGCGTTGACCAGCCTCTGGGAACGGGGCGGGACCTAGTTGGGGGGGCTCCGCCCCCTCCCCAGGAGGCGAGCTCAGCCCGCGACCTTTATCCCGCGCGTTGCGGTCAAGATGGCGCTGGTGGCTTCTGTGCGAGTCCCGGCGCGCGTTCTGCTCCGCGCGGGTGCGAAACCCGGGGTGGGCAGGGATCGGGCCAACTAACGGGCTCCCCCACGCTGCCTTCGCAGGGGCCCGGCTCCCGGGCGCGGCCCTCGGGCGGACGGAGCGGGCGGCCGGCGGCGGAGACGGCGCGCGGCGCTTCGGGAGCCAGCGGGTGCTGGTGGAGCCGGACGCGGGCGCAGGTGAGCGGGCGGCGCCGAGGGAGGGCGGGCGTTGTGAGCTTTCTCTTCTCATTCTTTAAATTAGGGGTCGCTGTGATGAAATTCAAGAACCCCCCAGTGAACAGCCTGAGCCTGGAGTTTCTGACGGAGCTGGTCATCAGCCTGGAGAAGCTGGAGAATGACAAGAGCTTCCGCGGTGTCATTCTGACCTCGGTAGGTGCTAGTTCAGCTCCCTACCCCAGCCCTGATGGGCATGTGGCCCCGGCTCCCCCTGCAGGACCGCCCGGGTGTCTTCTCGGCCGGCCTGGACCTGACGGAGATGTGTGGGAGGAGCCCCGCCCACTACGCTGGGTACTGGAAGGCCGTTCAGGAGCTGTGGCTGCGGTTGTACCAGTCCAACCTGGTGCTGGTCTCCGCCATCAACGTGAGTGTCCCCACTCCCAGGTGGCCTCGCTGACCTAAGAGCCCTGTCCGGCCTCTCCCTGCAGGGAGCCTGCCCCGCTGGAGGCTGCCTGGTGGCCCTGACCTGTGACTACCGCATCCTGGCGGACAACCCCAGGTACTGCATAGGACTCAATGAGACCCAGCTGGGCATCATCGCCCCTTTCTGGTAAGGCCCTGGGCTGCAGCCACGCTCCATGCGCCATGTGGTGAGTGGGTGTCTGCATTTCCAGGTTGAAAGACACCCTGGAGAACACCATCGGGCACCGGGCGGCGGAGCGTGCCCTGCAGCTGGGGCTGCTCTTCCCGCCGGCGGAGGCCCTGCAGGTGGGCATAGTGGACCAGGTGGTCCCGGAGGAGCAGGTGCAGAGCACTGCGCTGTCAGCGATAGCCCAGTGGATGGCCATTCCAGGTGAGGCACGGGGCATGGCGGGCGCCCGATGAGGGATTTCAGTGGCACGTCCCATTCTCTTTAGACCATGCTCGACAGCTGACCAAGGCCATGATGCGAAAGGCCACGGCCAGCCGCCTGGTCACGCAGCGCGATGCGGACGTGCAGAACTTCGTCAGCTTCATCTCCAAAGACTCCATCCAGAAGTCCCTGCAGATGTACTTAGAGAGGCTCAAAGAAGAAAAAGGCTAACGATTGGGCTGCCACAGGCTTACGGCCACACGTGCCCCTGTGGGTCCCAGGGAGGTCTTAAACAAGGTATTTTTCAACTTAAAAGTACTGCCAGCGTTTCATTTTGCTGATGTTACGTAGAAGTTCCTGTTCCTCATAGCCCAGTGGCCCAAGGCCCAGCCACACACAAACACACATGGGTGCCTGTGCCCGTCAGGCAAGGGGAGTTGGAGGGCAGCCTTTTGACTTGGGATTGTGACTGGCAGGGGATGCCATTCTGGACCTGGTGAGGTTGCCACGGAGTGTCTCTGTTCCCAAGGCAGAATCGTAAGTCAAGTCCCTGGTCATCCATTCTGGCCTTTGGACTGCCTGCTCTTAGGTGTAAGGCCAGGTGGTCTTGGCCCCCATGACCCACACAGAACTCCCCAGGGAAAAGCCCTTTGGTCACTGCCCTTACTCATCAGGATGAAGAGCGCACAGTGAATCAGAGCAACTGGGGGATCCTGAGCCAGCGGGAGTGGGACTCTGGAGGCAGCTGTGCTGCCAGGGATCCAAATGTCCCTTAAGAAGGATTTTGCAAGAACCAAACTCATCCAAACCCTTGAAACAAAGGTTTTTCCTCCCATGCGA